TTTTTCAGGCCACCTCGTGTATGCAGAGACCATGTGTGTCTGATCTGCTGGGATCCTAGAGCTGGAACAGGTGTCAAGGACTAGGCAGACTGGTCCTCTCTTATTACTCCTTCTAGGGTGGGGATCTTCACAGTCTTTATAACAGGCCAGAACCAAGGTTCCTTGGGTACCAGGCTGTTTCCACCTCCTTGCCTTTGCTCTGCTGTTTCCTCTGCCTGGGGCACCCTTCTTCCCTGGCCAGTCTCTATTATCAAGACTACTCAGACTCTCCTCTAGAAGTGCTTTGACTTTCACTCCACCCCTTCACCCCGTCTCACCCCTAAGTTTAACTAAACTAGACACAGTATAGTGAATAGTTAAGAACCAGCCTGCTTCACCACCCACTAACTGTGAGACCTTGGGCAAGTTTCTTATTTTCTGTGAGCCTCTGTTTTGTCACTGATAAAATGAGGATAATAATAGAACTAACCTTAGACTTTTTGTGAGCATTAATACATGTAAAGCCAGTTAACAGGGCAAGTAAGTTAATGCTGAGAAGAGCACTTAGAGGCCAGGCGCTCACACCTATAATCCCAGCACTTTGGGAAGCCAAGATGGGCGTATTGCTTGAGCTTGGGAGTTTGAAACCAGCCTGGGCAACATGGTGAAACCCCGTCTCTATTTAAAAAAAAAAAAAAAAGAAAAAGAAAAGCACTTAGAGGAGCTCTTCATATCATTAAGCCTGGCCCAATATCTGAGATATGACACAGCTGGTAGCTCATGTCCCCCATGCTCCTCTGCTTGTCTGTGAAGGCTCAAGAGGTGACAGTTTAATCACCCCAGCCTCTGTCTCTCTTCATGTTGTCATTGAGTCTGTTCTAGCCTTTTATGGCATGTTTTTTGAGGGGCCTAATACACTTCTATTCCGTGATTCATTTAACACGTATGTCCCTTCTGTGGGTCAGGCCAAGTGATATTGTGAAAAGAACACTGGACAGCAAGACAGGAGACCTTGGATCTGCCACTCACTGACTGTGAGGTCAGTTTGTGCCTTTGTAGAAAGGAGCTTGCACTGTCAGTTTTCTATGAATTATCTTTTTCCCTGGTCCTTCTCTTTTTCCACGTCCTTCTTCCCTTCTTCCATGTCCTTCTTCCCTTCTTCTCATGTCGTTCTATTCTTCCACGTACTTCTTCCCTGAAGCCTAGAAAGGTTGCAAAATCTTAACATCCTCCACAAGTGAGGAAAGGCCCATGGCTTCAACCCTCAAAAGACTTAAAATCTGGCTAGAGTTTTAAAAGGAGTGTCCTCATATGTAGTCATTCTTCAAACATTTGGTGAGGCCACCTCTGTACCAATCCTGTGCTCACAGAAAAGATAGCAAGAGGAGAGCCCTGGGCATTGTCTTCATAGAGCTCACAGGCTACTGAGCTCACAGAGCTGGAGCCATAATAAAGGGAATCTACATATTTTTAGCCAGTACTTCTCAAAGTGGGTGGAAACAGGCTGGGCACAGAGGCTCACACCTGTGAGCGCTTTGGGAGGTTGAGGCAGCACTTTGGGAGGCCAAGACAGGAGGATCATTTGAGCCCAGGAGTTTGAGACCAGCCCGAGTGATGTAGTAAGAACTCATCTATCAAAAAATAAAACCTGTCTCTACAAAAAATTAAAAAATTAGCTGGCCGTAGTGGTGCATGCCTGTAGTCCCAGCTACTCAGGAGGCTGAGGTGGGAGGATTGCTTTAGCTCAAGAGTTAGAGGCCACAGTGAGCTATGATCTCACCACTTCACTGGACAACAGAGTAAGACTCTGTCTCTTTAAAAAAAAAAAAAGCTGGGCATGGTGGTGTGTGCTTGCAGTCCCAGCTACTGGGGAGGCTGAGGCAGGAGAATCACTTGAACCAGGGAGGCGGAGGTTGCAGTGAGCTGAGATAGCGCCACTGCACTTCAGCCTGGTGACAGATCGAGACTCCATCTCAAAAAAAAAAAAAAAAAGTGGGTGGAAATATATCAGAAGTCATCTGGGGAAGTATTTCTTCTACAATTGAGAACTGCTTTATGCAAAAAAAGTCACTTTGGCTGGGTTAGTAGGTGCATGAACCAGGTCCTGAACCACAACAGGAGCCTCCTAAGGCGAGAGGTTGAAGCTTCTCTTCTGACTCTGGGATCAGCCCCAGAGCAGGCCCTGCCCCCAGGAGTCTGTGTGTCTGCTCTCTTCTTCCCATCCATATTCCTTTCAGGAGGGTCACGCAGCACAATGCCAGCTCTGCCCCTGGACCAACTCCAGATCACCCACAAGGACCCGAAGACAGGAAAGCTGAGGACTTCACCAGCGCTGGTGAGCCGGTCACTTAAGGCCATTCAGCCTGAGCCACGTTAACACGTGGTTTTTGGATCCGTAGCACCCCGAGCAGAAGGCAGACCGGTATTTTGTGTTATACAAACCGCCCCCTAAAGACAACATTCCCGCCCTAGTGGAGGAGTACCTGGAACGCGCCACCTTCGTAGCCAATGACCTCGACTGGCTCCTGGCCTTGCCTCACGATAAATTCTGGTGCCAGGTAACATTCTATCAAAATTAACGCTAAGACAAAAATCCTCGCTCTCCTCTGTCTCCTGGTTTAGGTGATCTTTGACGAGACTCTACAGAAGTGCCTGGACTCCTACCTGCGCTATGTCCCCCGCAAATTCGACGAGGGGGTGGCCTCAGCCCCTGAGGTTGTTGACATGCAGAAGCGCCTCCATCGAAGTGTTTTTCTCACCTTCCTCCGCATGTCCACTCACAAGGAATCCAAAGTAAGCCACTGATCCCATGACAGGTCATCACCTCTCTATCCTTTCTCTCTGCATTTTTCCTTAGGATCACTTCATTTCCCCTTCTGCGTTTGGAGAAATCCTCTACAATAACTTCCTCTTTGACATTCCAAAGATCCTGGACCTCTGCGTGCTCTTTGGAAAAGGCAACTCACCACTGCTCCAGAAGATGATAGGTGTGTAGGATGCAGGACTGGGAGGATGCACCTCTCAATTCCAACCTTTCTCTTCTCTTTTTAGGAAACATCTTTACACAGCAGCCAAGTTACTACAGTGACCTGGATGAAACCCTGCCTACCATCCTTCAGGTACCAGCTCTTGGCCCTGCGCAGGGGAGGTTGATGTGAGAGAGCCCGTTCTTGTCTTTCACAGGTCTTCAGCAATATCCTCCAGCACTGTGGTTTGCAAGGGGACGGGGCCAATACCACACCCCAGAAGCTTGAGGAGAGGGGCCGATTGACCCCCAGTGACATGCCTCTCCTGGTAAGGTTGCCCTTCGGCCCAGTCTCTTTCCTGAGAATAATGCAGTGTATTCTTTTGGCAACAGGAATTAAAGGACATTGTTCTCTACCTTTGTGATACCTGCACCACACTTTGGGCCTTTCTGGATATCTTCCCTTTGGCTTGCCAGACCTTCCAGAAGCACGACTTTTGTTACAGGTAAGGCGGTAGTTCTGGCTGTTGAAATAGAGATCCAACATTTTCCCTGTGTGTGCCTGCACAGACTAGCTTCCTTCTACGAAGCAGCAATTCCCGAAATGGAGTCTGCAATTAAGAAGAGGAGGCTTGAAGATAGCAAGTGAGGCGGGGACAAAATTAAGAATGTTGTTGCTAAACCTGTGTCTTTTTTCTCTCTGGCCTAGGCTTCTTGGTGACCTGTGGCAGAGGCTCTCCCATTCCAGGAAGAAGCTAATGGAGATTTTCCACATCATCCTGAACCAGATCTGCCTCCTTCCCATCCTAGAAAGCAGGTAAGCCCTCACGAATTGCCTCCTGGTGGAAGATGAGCTCATCTTCCCTGGTGTCTTGTTCTAGCTGTGACAACATTCAGGGCTTCATCGAAGAGTTCCTTCAGATCTTCAGCTCCTTGCTGCAGGAGAAGAGGTGAGTGTGGCTGAGCTGGCCTGGGCCCATGATGTCCATCCCATCTGCTCTCATCTGCCTGCAGGTTCCTCCGGGACTATGATGCACTCTTCCCCGTGGCCGAAGACATCAGCTTGCTGCAGCAGGCCTCATCAGTCTTGTATCCTTCTACCATAGCCCACTACGACAGGGCTTAAGACAGACCCCTTAACAAGTCCTCACAGGGACGAGACGCGGACTGCCTACATCCTCCAGGCAGTCGAGAGTGCATGGGAAGGGGTGGACAGACGGAAAGCCACAGATGCTAAAGACCCATCGGTGATTGAGGAGCCTAATGGGGAGCCTAACGGGGTCACGGTGACAGCAGAGGCAGTCAGTCAAGCATCATCACATCCGGAGAACTCGGAGGAAGAGGAGGTATGTGTCTGAGTGGCGCTTTTCCCTCTTCGCTTCCCCTTCTTGGCTCTGGCTCTCACTACAGTGCATGGGAGCAGCCGCGGCTGTGGGCCCTGCCATGTGTGGGGTGGAACTGGACTCTCTCATCTCCCAAGTGAAGGACCTGCTGCCAGACCTTGGTGAGGGCTTCATCCTGGCCTGCCTGGAGTACTACCACTACGACCCAGAGCAGGTGATCAACAATATCCTGGAGGAGCGGCTGGCCCCCACCCTCAGCCAGCTGGACCGCAACCTAGACAGGTGGGAGAGACAGGTGGGAGGAGGCTCCCGCTCCCTTAAATTGATCTCTGTGTCCCCCACCCAGAGAAATGAAACCAGACCCTACACCCCTGCTGACGTCTCGCCACAACGTCTTCCAGAATGACGAGTTTGATGTGTTCAGCAGGGACTCAGTAGACCTGAGCCGGGTGCACAAGGGCAAGAGGTGAGTGCAGTGGGCCATGGGGTTCCGATACCTTCCTTCCTCTCTTTCTGCTGTTCCTTCTCAGCACCAGGAAGGAGGAAAACACGCGGAGTTTGCTGAACGACAAGCGTGCAGTGGCGGCACAGCGGCAGCGCTACGAGCAGTACAGCGTGGTGGTGGAGGAGGTAGGCCACCAAGGCCAGGTCTCTGCTGGGCCAGCCCCCCAGACCCATGCTTATGCCATTGCAGGTGCCACTGCAGCCAGGCGAGAGCCTGCCCTACCACAGTGTCTACTACGAGGATGAGTACGATGACACATACGATGGCAACCAGGTGGGCGCCAATGATGCAGACTCTGATGACGAGCTCATCAGCCGCAGGTGAGGCCATAGTGGGGGTGGCGTTCCAGGGCGTCTTTGATCTCATTTCTCTCCACACCCTCAGGCCATTCACCATCCCTCAGGTGCTGAGAACCAAAGTGCCTAGAGAAGGGCAGGAGGAGGATGACGACGATGAGGAAGACGATGCTGACGAGGAGGCTCCCAAGGTACCTCCCTGGCAGGTAGCAGATGAAGGGGAGAGTGCAGTTCTGAGACTCCAGATTTGGTCTCCTCTCCTTTCCACAGCCCGACCATTTTGTTCAGGACCCTGCAGTGCTGAGAGAGAAGGCAGAAGCCAGGCGCATGGCCTTTCTCGCCAAGAAAGGGTGAGCATTCAAGGGGCTGCTTCTGGGGGGACGGTTCTCGTGGGGTGGGTTGTTCCTCCCTCAGGTACCGGCATGACAGCTCAACAGCAGTGGCCGGCAGCCCCCGAGGCCATGGGCAGAGCCGCGAGACAACCCAGGAACGCAGGAAGAAGGAAGCCAACAAGGCGACAAGAGCCAACCACAACCGGAGAACCATGGCCGACCGCAAGAGGAGCAAAGGCATGATCCCATCCTGAGACCTGGTGCAGGGCCAGTGGGGAGGCAGCGGCACCAGACTCACCAGGCCGTGCTCCCATCGCCTGGGGCCTCCTCACTAGGGGCCCCAAGTTCAACTCAACCCCTCAACAGCCTCAGCTTTGCAGCCCCTGAGAAGGCCGCCTCTCATCTACCAGCCAGCCATGAGCGCCTTCCTGCAGAACACACAGTGCCTTATGCCACAGCCGAAGAATCCGTGGGGCCGGCAAGCAGGCACCTTCCCCCAGCTGCGCTAGCGGGAAAGAGATGGGGATGGAGTCCCAAGGCAAGCGCCCCAAACCTCGGGCCACAAGACACCACTTCCCCTTTACCCTGGACAGCAGGAAACCTGTATATTCAAAAACACAAAAAGTCCTGCTAATAAAATTTTTGACCCTTTCAAACGATCTGTGTATGTCCATGACCCACATTCCCT